GAACTTTGGAAGGCCAAACCGGGCGGATCACGAGGTCAGGAGTTCCAGACCAGCCTGGCCAACATGGTGAAACCCAGTATCTACTAAAAATACAAAAATTAGCTGGGCGTGGTGGCACATGCCTGTAATCCCAGCTACTCCGGAGGCTGAGGCAGGAGAATCGATTGAACCTGGGAGGCGAAGGCTGCAGTAAGCAGAGATCGCGCCACTGCACTCCAGTCTGGGCAACGGAGCGACACTCCATCTCAGAAAAAAAAAAAAAGGTATAATATTGAAGAAATCCGTTTGTTTAGAGTGACAAGAAGCACAAACAGGGCAGGTACGGAATACAGACGTTGACATATTCACACTAGCCTTTTTCAGAAAGCAGAGCTCCATTATCTCAAAAAGCTAAAGCGTGACTAGTGTTTCCCACGTCATCATCCTCATTTCCGCAAGGCTGGGCTGGAGAAGAGGAGGTAGACCTAGGAGCCAACAAATGGCTATCAATCCCACCAAATAGGCTCCGCAGTGGGGTTGCTAAACAACGAAGCTTCCAGAAGCGGACCCCAGTTCCCACCCTCTTGCTGATCCTAAAGCCTTTCTATGCAAAAACTAGCGGAATGCTATTGAATGTAGGTTTCCGAGCCAGCCCTATTCTCTCCGACTACTTCAACATCAACGGGGGCTTATTTGCCCAAGGGACGTCGCAACTGGGCCTTTCCCATTCTATTATCACTGGTGGCTCACCACCCCCACTCTCCCCCATCGCCAGCTCCGCCTTAACCTCCCACGAAATCAAATCCCCGCTTTACCAACCCGCAGCAGCCGGGGGCATGGAGAGAGAAGCGGGGGTGGGGTGGGGTAGGGTAGCCGGCCCCTCCCCCACCCGGGGGGGGGGGGGGGGCGCCTCCACCGACTCCGAACTACCAGTCCCGGCGTGCCCTGGGGCGGCGCGGGCGCAGGGGCGCGTGCGCGGCGGGCTGTCGTTGGCTGGAGCAGCGGCTGCGCGGGTCGCGGTGCTGTGAGGTCTGCGGGCGCTGGCAAATCCGGCCCAGGATGTAGAGCTGGCAGTGCCTGACGGCGCGTCTGACGCGGAGTTGGGTGGGGTAGAGAGTAGGGGGCGGTAGTCGGGGGTGGTGGGAGAAGGAGGAGGCGGCGAATCACTTATAAATGGCGCCGAAGCAGGACCCGAAGCCTAAATTCCAGGAGGGTGAGTGTGCGCCTTTGGGAAAAAGGCACCTAACGGCGCAGGAGATAGAGGCGGGCTCGAGGTGATTGAGGCTTGAGGGCCGGGGGCGGCGCGGGCTGCGCCCTGAGAAGGCGGCGGTCAGTGCTTTGTGCGGGGAAAGCGCATTGCGGATGGCAATTCCGGTGCGTCATTGTGAGAAAGCGCTTTGTGAAGCATTACAATTCAGTACTTTTTCTCCCTTTACAGGTGAGCGAGTGCTGTGCTTTCATGGGCCTCTTCTTTATGAAGCAAAGGTATGAAACTTGTTTTCTTTTGAGAAGTTGGCAAGTGAATTATTATTTTTTTTTTGAATTTCAGTGTGTAAAGGTTGCCATAAAGGACAAACAAGTGAAATACTTCATACATTACAGTGGTTGGAATAAAAAGTGAGTATTAGATCTTACAATTCTATTTGTAATTGAGTTAAATTTTAACTTTCCTCTTTTTCAGTTGGGATGAATGGGTTCCGGAGAGCAGAGTACTCAAATACGTGGACACCAATTTGCAGAAACAGCGAGAACTTCAAAAAGCCAATCAGTAAGTTTGTTTTGTGAACTGAATATTAAGGATTATGTTGACATTACTGAAATTATTTTTGAAGGGAGCAGTATGCAGAGGGGAAGATGAGAGGGGCTGCCCCAGGAAAGAAGACATCTGGTCTGCAACAGAAAAATGTTGAAGTGTAAGAAGCTCTTTGTTTTGATTTTGCATACTTAATTATTTTTCTTTTTTTTCTCTCCTTTTAGGAAAACGAAAAAGAACAAACAGAAAAGTAAGAATATTAACTTTCTTAACGTTAATTTATAAATGAGACCCCTCCCCGCCAACATTTACAGCACCTGGAAATGGAGATGGTGGCAGTACCAGTGAGACCCCTCAGCCTCCTCGGAAGAAAAGGGCCCGGGTAGATCCTACTGTTGAAAATGTGAGTTTTTCTTGTGTTTATGAATAGCATGTAGGTTTTTAATACTCCTCCTGTTTCTGTTTAGGAGGAAACATTCATGAACAGAGTTGAAGTTAAAGTAAAGATTCCTGAAGAGCTAAAACCGTGGCTTGTTGATGACTGGGACTTAATTACCAGGCAAAAACAGGTAACTTGAAAAGCTACCCAGATTGTTAAGCTGCTTATATTTAAGCATATTTTTGTCTTCATAGCTCTTTTATCTTCCTGCCAAGAAGAATGTGGATTCCATTCTTGAGGATTATGCAAATTACAAGAAATCTCGTGGAAACACAGATAATAAGTAAGAATATACATTTTTCAGATGACACTCAACCAGTTTTGGAATATTTTTGTTCATTTATCAGGGAGTATGCGGTTAATGAAGTTGTGGCAGGGATAAAAGAATACTTCAACGTAATGTTGGGTACCCAGCTACTCTATAAATTTGAGAGACCACAGTATGCTGAAATTCTTGCAGATCATCCCGATGCACCCATGTCCCAGGTGTATGGAGCGCCACATCTCCTGAGATTATTTGGTAATATGTCATGTAGAAAATAATGGATTTTAGTAACTTTGGATAAATTCTCTTGTTTAAACAGTACGAATTGGAGCAATGTTGGCTTATACACCTCTGGATGAGAAGAGCCTTGCTTTATTACTCAATTATCTTCACGATTTCCTAAAGTAAGTCTGTGCTTGAAATTATAAACATGGATAAAAATTTTTGTAATGAATATTTTATTTTTAGGTACCTGGCAAAGAATTCTGCAACTTTGTTCAGTGCCAGCGATTATGAAGTGGCTCCTCCTGAGTACCATCGGAAAGCTGTGTGAGAGGCACTCTCACTCACTTATGTTTGGATCTCCGTAAACACATTTTTGTTCTTAGTCTATCTCTTGTACAAACGATGTGCTTTGAAGATGTTAGTGTATAACAATTGATGTTTGTTTTCTGTTTGATTTTAAACAGAGAAAAAATAAAAGGGGGTAATAGCTCCTTTTTTCTTCTTTCTTTTTTTTTTTCATTTCAAAATTGCTGCCAGTGTTTTCAATGATGGACAACAGAGGGATATGCTGTAGAGTGTTTTATTGCCTAGTTGACAAAGCTGCTTTTGAATGCTGGTGGTTCTATTCCTTTGACACTACGCACTTTTATAATACATGTTAATGCTATATGACAAAATGCTCTGATTCCTAGTGCCAAAGGTTCAATTCAGTGTATATAACTGAACACACTCATCCATTTGTGCTTTTGTTTTTTTTTATGGTGCTTAAAGTAAAGAGCCCATCCTTTGCAAGTCATCCATGTTGTTACTTAGGCATTTTATCTTGGCTCAAATTGTTGAAGAATGGTGGCTTGTTTCATGGTTTTTGTATTTGTGTCTAATGCACGTTTTAACATGATAGACGCAATGCATTGTGTAGCTAGTTTTCTGGAAAAGTCAATCTTTTAGGAATTGTTTTTCAGATCTTCAATAAATTTTTTCTTTAAATTTCAAAGAACAATGTGCTTGTGTTGATGCCTTACAAAAACCATTGTATATTTGTGTATTCCTTCTTGTATTTAGACAGTGGTTTTTCAGGTGCGTGCTTTGTTTTCTGGTATGGCCTTTATGGAATGAGACGCTTTAGCTTTGGTACGTAGCGCTAATCCATAGCAGCTTTGGCAGTTTGCTGTCTTGAGTCTTAGCTAAAAAGTTAGAAGTTTACATGACTGTTTTTTTTATTTTCCCTAAATTATTACTTACTCTGAGCATTAATTAAGGGCATTTTCACCTGTGTAAAATTATGGTCAGCTTTTTTCTGTCTATAATTGTTTACTTTTGTGGGTTTACTCTAGAAACATGAGCCAAAAATGTCAATAGACAACACAGTATTAAAATAACCCAAAAGTTGTAAAGGGCAACGTTTCTCCCCTTTGATAGGGACACTAAAGTG